TAACCCTTCTTCAGACTCTTAAAGAACTGATCCTTGTTTTGAATTAAAATCTATCTTCATTTAACTTCCAGTCCTTTGCCCTACAGATAATTCGTAGCGCCACATCAGTTCTACCCATTCTTTCACATGAAGACAGATGTCATGTTCTGAGTCATCTTTCTTCGCCTCCTTCCAGCAGCCCTTATCTGGTGGCTCACATTTGAGCGAGCTCCAATATGTCTCTGTAGAATCTCTCTCTTCTTTTTTCTTTTCTTTTTTTTTTTTTTTGAGATGGAGTTTCGCTCTTGTTGCCCAGGCTGGAGTGCAATGGCGCGATCTCGGCTCACCGCAACCTCCCCTCCCGGGTTCAAGCGATTCTCCTGCCTCAGCCTCCCTAGTAGTTGGGATTACAGGCATGCACCACCACGCCCGGCTAATTTTGTATTTTTAGTAGAGACAGGGTTTCTCCATGCTTGTCAGGCTGGTTTTGAACTTGCGACCTCAGGTGATCCGCCCGCCTTGGTCTCCCCAGGTGCTGGGATTACAGGCGTGAGCCGGCCCGGCCTGTAAAATCTCTTCAAAGTGTGGTACATGGAGTGCAGTACTCCACCTGTGGCCTGACTGATATGCAGTACAATATTATCACTAAATTGCTACAGACAGTGTGCTTTTCATTGTTGTCACAGAAATGTATTTGGTTAGTTATATTTGTTCATATCTCATCTGACTTTCCAGTCTTCCCTCACTTTGTACAGTCATATTTGCCGAGTCAAGTAAAAGTTATAACATTTAGGACACAATGCCCGACTTACTATAATTACCATTATTATCTTAGGATCATTACAAAACAGAATTACCACTTAGCTCTCAGGCCCTACCTCCTTCAGCCTCAGAAACGTTAACGCTACCTTGCATTGCTGCTTTTAGCACCGCCCCTAATAAGCCCCGCCCCTGGGGCCTCCGCGGCGGGAGCCTAGCGTCCGCCCCACCCACCCCGAGCCCGAGGCGGGGCTGTGGATGTAGACGCTGATTGGCTGACTGGGGCGCAGCTTGATGGCGTCGGGCTGGAGAGCCGCAGTCCCGGCTGCAGCACCTGGGAGAAGGCAGACCGTGTGAGGGGGCCTGTGGCCCCAGCGTGCTGTGGCCTCGGGGAGTGGGAAGTGGAGGCAGGAGCCTTCCTTACACTTCGCCATGAGTTTCCTCATCGACTCCAGCATCATGATTACCTCCCAGGTGAGTCACCGCCTCCCGCCCCGACACCCGTCTCCTTTTTCTAACTCACCTCTCTTACTCTTAGCAGATAACCTTGCCTCGTACTTACTCAACAAAAGTGAAGCCAAAAGGTATGATCTCCTACTATGAATACTTTCTGCATTGTATTGACATTCTATTTTCTTTCTCCTCCAGATACTATTTTTTGGATTTGGGTGGCTTTTCTTCATGCGCCAATTGTTTAAAGACTATGAGGTGAGAAGAAATCATTTTGTCATACTTACACTATAACTTCTAGTCTCTGTTTGGCTTTTAACAGATACGTCAGTATGTTGTACAGGTGATCTTCTCCGTGACGTTTGCATTTTCTTGCACCATGTTTGAGCTCATCATCTTTGAAATCTTAGGAGTATTGAATAGCAGGTGAGTAAGAGTACTGAAAACTCCTCTTGAAGCTCCCAGTGACAGTCTTTGACATTTATTTCAGCTCCCGTTATTTTCACTGGAAAATGAACCTGTGTGTAATTCTGCTGATCCTGGTTTTCATGGTGCCTTTTTACATTGGCTATTTTATTGTGAGCAATATCCGACTACGTAAGTATTTTACCCTCTCAGTCAGCATATAGTTTTCCTAACAGTTTTGTCTCCTCTGTCTCAGTGCATAAACAACGACTGCTTTTTTCCTGTCTCTTATGGCTGACCTTTATGTATTTCTTCTGGAAACTAGGAGATCCCTTTCCCATTCTCAGCCCAAAACATGGTGAGTATATATAGGAGGGCAGAGGAAGTGGGTACCTGGCATTAATGTGCCTTGATGTTTTTAGGGATCTTATCCATAGAACAGCTCATCAGCCGGGTTGGTGTGATTGGAGTGACTCTCATGGCTCTTCTTTCTGGATTTGGTGCTGTCAACTGCCCATACACTTACATGTCTTACTTCCTCAGGTAACAGAGCGCTTTGCATCCTTTCTTTTTTGAACATTTTGCTAGCAGTTTGTGCTTTTTGTAGGAATGTGACTGACACGGATATTCTAGCCCTGGAACGGCGACTGCTGCAAACCATGGATATGATCATAAGCAAAAAGAAAAGGTAAGATATCAACACTGTAATACATTTGGACTTTGCTGAGGCTTTATATTTTCTTTCATTTCAGGATGGCAATGGCACGGAGAACAATGTTCCAGAAGGGGGAAGTGCATAACAAACCATCAGGTTTCTGGGGAATGATAAAAAGTGTTACCACTTCAGCATCAGGAAGTGAAAGTATCCTTTGTCCCTCTGCTTGATTCTTTTTCTGATTAAAACCTTGATGCCCATTCTGTGCCAGATCTTACTCTTATTCAACAGGAAGTGGATGCTTTGGAAGAATTAAGCAGGCAGCTTTTTCTGGAAACAGCTGATCTATATGCTACCAAGGTACAGAGCAAGGAAACTGAAGTGTGGTTTTTGAAAACTATGTTTTGTGTTTGTTTTCCCCCAGGAGAGAATAGAATACTCCAAAACCTTCAAGGGGAAATATTTTAATTTTCTTGGTTACTTTTTCTCTATTTACTGTGTTTGGAAAATTTTCATGGTAAGTATGTTATTTTTAATTATCAGAGTTTAATGCTCCAAGGTAAAAATCTGCATCTTTGCAGGCTACCATCAATATTGTTTTTGATCGAGTTGGGAAAACGGATCCTGTCACAAGAGGCATTGAGATCACTGTGAATTATCTGGGAATCCAATTTGATGTAAGTGTTATATCAAGATCCTGGTTTGTCATTTAGCAGATATTTTTTCTTGTTATGGTGGCAGGTGAAGTTTTGGTCCCAACACATTTCCTTCATTCTTGTTGGAATAATCATCGTCACATCCATCAGAGGATTGCTGATCACTCTTACCAAGGTATGTTTTATCACAGTGTTAAAAAGTACTGCCTGCATAAATTCATCTCCCTCTTTCTTGACAGTTCTTTTATGCCATCTCTAGCAGTAAGTCCTCCAATGTCATTGTCCTGCTATTAGCACAGATAATGGTAAGTTTAATTAGTTACCTTTATGTTTACAGGTCACTTCTGGATTAATTCATTTGACTTACAGGGCATGTACTTTGTCTCCTCTGTGCTGCTGATCCGAATGAGTATGCCTTTAGAATACCGCACCATAATCACTGAAGTCCTTGGAGAACTGCAGTTCAACTTCTATCACCGTTGGTTTGATGTGATCTTCCTGGTCAGCGCTCTCTCTAGCATACTCTTCCTCTATTTGGCTCACAAACAGGCACCAGAGAAGCAAATGGCACCTTGAACTTAAGCCTACTACAGACTGTTAGAGGCCAGTGGTTTCAAAATTTAGATATAAGAGGGGGGAAAAATGGAACCAGGGCCTGACATTTTATAAACAAACAAAATGCTATGGTAGCATTTTTCACCTTCATAGCATACTCCTTCCCCGTCAGGTGATACTATGACCATGAGTAGCATCAGCCAGAACATGAGAGGGAGAACTAACTCAAGACAATACTCAGCAGAGAGCATCCCGTGTGGATATGAGGCTGGTGTAGAGGCGGAGAGGAGCCAAGAAACTAAAGGTGAAAAATACACTGGAACTCTGGGGCAAGACATGTCTATGGTAGCTGAGCCAAACACGTAGGATTTCCGTTTTAAGGTTCACATGGAAAAGGTTATAGCTTTGCCTTGAGATTGACTCATTAAAATCAGAGACTGTAACACTTTTGCCTTACGTTCATTTTATCAAGCATAGCTTGGTATTTATTATGCTTGTGTGATCTAACATCAGTTAGCATCCCACACCTCCTCATCTGATCCTGCCCCATTAAAATAACCAAGAAAGAGGTTATCTGTTCTTTTCCGGGAAAGGGGTGGTATGCACCTGAAATAGATTTTACCAAAAGAGAGATTTCAGGTATGTCATTTTTTCTTGATTTCC